AGTTCTCTGAATACGACTGATTGCTGTCTAACATATTTTGGTTTGTGTGCTTATTGTCTGTCACCGGTTTCCCTTCACAAGAAGGAAAGCTCCAAGAGGACAGGCATCTTATCTACCTTGTACTTGGCTCATAGCAAATAAATGAATCTAAGCCGCCCACCTCCCTGGGTGACAGAGTTGACCTGCACACAGTAGGTCTCAAAGAGTATGTTTTAAATTTTATATTTAGATTTCAAGATAATTGTGTTGAATATTTTATGGTTCATAACAAACAGAAAGGGGAGGGCAGAATAAAAATAAATAAAAGTTTAGTTACATTACCCTAGCACTGACATTGGTACGGGAATTTTTGCTGCAATAAGAAAGCCACTTCCTCTGACATAAGGTCACCCATACTTCTGGGTCTTGCCACATCCTCTTAGACAGTTCATCGTAGCTGGGCTGGCTGGGGCGGTCAGGACTCCAGACGCTCACACTAAAAGAGGGGTGGTAGTCGAGCAGTCACTCCACTCCTCTGTAGGGAGCTGGCCGCGAGTGGGTGCGCAGCAGGGTGCGCGCGGACCCGTGCAGCGCCCAGGGCGGCTGTGCGAAGCCGCCGCAGCCTGCGCGCCCAGGCGATTCTCCACCTTGGGGCTCGCCTTCCTGCCGCGTTCCTCTTCCTTCCATCCCTAAAGCGCGTACGCCCTGCAGAGTCAAACCTGGCGCATCCTCAAGCTTCCAGGGGGCAACGTGACCGAGCCCCGCATCACGTGTGCAGAGACGGCCTATAGTGTCTGAAGGATGCCACCTAGTCGCAGGCCCGGCGGCGCCACCAACAGCGACCGCGGTAGTCCAGCTCGCGCCGCGTCCCGGCCCCAGCCCGGCCCGGCCCAGCCCCGCCCCGCGCCCAGCCCCGCCCCGCCCCGCGCCCAGCCCAGCCCCCGCGGCCCGGCCCCCAGCGGCCGGCCTCCCGCGGCCCCGCCCCCGCCGCCCCAGTCCCCGCCCCTCGCGCCTTCGTTTATTCCTCCGCGCGCTGGGACAGGCTGCTTCTTCGCCAGAACCAACCGGTTGCTTGCTGTCCCAGCGGCGCCCCCTCATCACCGTCGCCATGCCCGGAGGTCTGCTTCTCGGGGACGTGGCTCCCAACTTTGAGGCCAATACCACCGTCGGCCGCATCCGTTTCCACGACTTTCTGGGAGACTCGTAAGTGGCCACCGCGTAGCCCTGTCCTGGCCTTCAATTGTGACCTTGTTTTTCTTCCTTTCAGATGGGGCATTCTCTTCTCCCACCCTCGGGACTTTACCCCAGTGTGCACCACAGAGCTTGGCAGAGCTGCAAAGCTGGCACCAGAATTTGCCAAGAGGAATGTTAAGTTGATTGCCCTTTCAATAGACAGTGTTGAGGACCATCTTGCCTGGAGCAAGGTTAGTATCAATTGGCATGTGCTTTGAGCCTGGATTCCTCTTTCCCCTTTTACTTGTGTTTCAGGATATCAATGCTTACAATTGTGAAGAGCCCACAGAAAAGTTACCTTTTCCCATCATCGATGATAGGAATCGGGAGCTTGCCATCCTGTTGGGCATGCTGGATCCAGCAGAGAAGGATGAAAAGGGCATGCCTGTGACAGCTCGTGTGGTAGGTCATACAAATTCATTTTGTAGTTAGCTTCTTCCTATTTATGCCCCTCTGTGCTTTACAGGTGTTTGTTTTTGGTCCTGATAAGAAGCTGAAGCTGTCTATCCTCTACCCAGCTACCACTGGCAGGAACTTTGATGAGATTCTCAGGGTAGTCATCTCTCTCCAGCTGACAGCAGAAAAAAGGGTTGCCACCCCAGTTGATTGGAAGGTAAAGATGTTTTTAAAAAGCAGTTTCTCTACTGAATTTCACCATTCTCAATGTCTTTCAATAGGATGGGGATAGTGTGATGGTCCTTCCAACCATCCCTGAAGAAGAAGCCAAAAAACTTTTCCCGAAAGGAGTCTTCACCAAAGAGCTCCCATCTGGCAAGAAATACCTCCGCTACACACCCCAGCCTTAAGTCTCTTGGAGAAGCTGGTGCTGTGAGCCAGAGGATGTCAGCTGCCAATTGTGTTTTCCTGCAGCAATTCCATAAACACATCCTGGTGTCATCACAGCCAAGGTTTTTAGGTTGCTATACCAATGGCTTATTAAATGAAAATGGCACTAAAAGTTTCTTGAGATTCTTTATACTCTCTGCCTTCAGCAATCAATTCCATTCATACATCAGCACTCTGCTGGTTCTGTTTGAAATATGTTCTGTATTTAAAACTCAAATCTTGTTGGATCTCTGCAGGGCTTGTGACCAATGAAGTCATATTTGTTGATGGTTGACAAAGCTTGCTTCACTCCATCAGAGAATGACTATCAATTTTTTTTTAACTGTCCTATCACGTCCTCTCCTGTCACCCATTTTGAAGAGTGGCAGAACTTGAAGTTCAACTTCCTCTGTAAATATCCAAGTATAAAGCCCAGGAACTTCTAGAATAACCCAGATGCGCTTTAATTTTTTTTAATATGTTTTGATCACAGAACTTCTAGAATAACCCAGATGCTCTTTCATATTCTTTTAATACATCTTGATCACAGCTGGGGGAAAAAAAGCTTTTTAATTCTATACCTTCCTAGTAGATAAGTGAAGAGCAGGGAAAGAGACCTTTAAATATTTTGCTATAAAAAAATTTGTGATAAGTTTCTATCAAAATGGGGAGATTGCAGAAAAGGCTTCCCTTGGCTCCCAAGGAGGTGTAGCAGGTGTGAGCAATATTAGTGCCATGTGCCTTTCACACAGGGTTTGCATTTATCAGTCTGTTTTCCGATGATGTGTACATGAAAGAGTACACCATGTGAAGAGAAGAGAGAATGATTGAAAATGTTTTAGTATAGAACTCTTCTTGCAGTGGGTTGCTATTTTCTAGATTTTACTTTTTAGGGAACAAAATAAAATCCTTTGTTAAAACTGGGTCAGAGAATTCTGTTGTCATATTTTGAAGTATCAGATTTA